CTCAGTTTGCACATGGGACCCATGAGGTGACGTGAAGAGATAACTGCACATACCTGGGAACTTCTCAGACCTCCTCGTTTTCTTTTTCTTTAGAGACAGTCTCACTCCGTTGCCCAGGCTGGAGTGCAGTGGCACAGTCTTGGCTCACTGCAACCTCCGCCTCCCAGGTTCAAGCGAATCTCCTGCCTCAGCCTCCCAAGTAGCTGGGATTACAGGCCTGCGCTACCACGCCCGGCTAACTTTTCTATTTTTAGTAGAGACGGGGGTTTCATCGTGTTGGTTAGGCTGATCTCGAACTCCTGACCTCAGGTGATCCACCCACCTCGGCCTCCCAAAGTGCTGGGATTATAGGCCTGAGCCACCACGCCCGGCCATTCAGTGTATTTTCTAATGTCCCTTTTCATTTCTTCTTCGACCTTTTCATAAGTTTGAAGTGCACTGATTGATTCCACATATTTAAGTTGCCTGGAGTTCCTTCTGAACAGACAGCAGCCTGCCGGGCTGGGAGAACAAGGACCTGGGGTTGTACAGTCTGTGGCGCACAGAGTCCCTGCTGGAACCACAGGCGGTGAGTCAACGGGCACCTCCGGGCTAGGAGGTTTTCCCAGGCTCGCCTCATTGCTCCTGCACCTGCAGGGTTCGCTGGACCCTGGGCGTCCCGCTGCCCGGAACACAAGGGTAGGGAAGGGTTGTTACTGGGTTTCTTGGCTGGGGCTGCAGGGCCGGTGCTTGCCACCGGAGCGGGGGGGGCGGGCCCCGCTGTGCTCAGAAGGGACCTGAAGCCAGGGAAGCCCCAGGGTCGTCCTGGGCCCCGCCGCCCGCCCTGCCTGCCCCGCCTGCCCCTCCCATCCCGTCCTCTCCCCGCCTCCCTCCCAGCCCCGCCCCACCTGGCTCTCCCGCCCCGGTCCCGCCTCCTTCCTCCCGCCCCTGCCCTCTCGATCCAGCCTCCCGCCCCCTCCCCGCCTGTCCCTCCCGGCCCCGCCCCGCCTCCCGCCCCAACCTAGTGCCCGACAGGAAACCTCCCACCTGGCACTGCCCCCAACCAAAGTCATGAGGGCAAGGCTCCGGTTCCTGCCCTCACAGGGTCCCAGAAGCAAGGGCAGTGAGGACCTGGCCCACGTCCCTGGCACGGGCTGTCTGATTCTCCTTCGCTGTGGCGGGAAGATGGCCGGATTTGAAGGTAATACCCAAGACCCCGATTCCCGACAGGAGAGGATCCCACGAGAGTCCATTCCCCACCACAGGCCTCCGCTGCTCACTGCTGTGCCTTGATCGGCCTGGACGAGCCCGCCCACACCTCCATCATACCCAGTGTGAAGAGGGGCTGGGGACCCACCACTCCTGAGAACAGCATCCTTGGGAAGACCCAGCTGTGAGTGCACAGCAGGCACAGTCCCTCAGGCCCAGGTGAGGATTCAGCAGCAGATGGGATTCCACCCCATCTGTGGCCTCTCCAGCTGTCCACAGGCCCTGCAAAGGCAGGGAGGTGGCAAAGGCCAGCCCAACCCAGCCCTCCACTCTGGGTACCCAGAGGAAGGCGCAGGCCGCTGGTTCCACAGCCCATCACCTGGAGGTGATGGAGGCCAACCCCAGCCCTGCCTGGAGGCCCTGGTGAGCTTGCCCAGCACTGCTCCAACCCCTCCCTGAACCCACAGGGCAGAGCCAGGGGTGGTCCAATGGCCTGAGACGAGGGGACAGGGCTGGCCTATTAAGAGGAGCCACCAGAGAAGGCACACCAGACACAGACTCCTGTCAGCTCAGGCGTCCTGGCCTAAGGAGGCAGGGCCCCCAAAAGAGCCAGGTCCTGGCACCATCTCCGAGCTCCCAGCAGGCCTGCTGCAGGTCAGAAGGGCCACATCCCATCTTGGGTCCCTGACCTCATTGGGCCTCACCTGAAAACAGGCACCCAGGCAGTGGCCATGAACAGCCAGGCCACAAGCCTCGACAGGGGTGGGCCCCAGGTCACAGGGAGGGCGGTCTTTATTTCTGGAAGGGCCCCGGAGCAGGAGGCTGCCTCTCTTCCACCCGTCCTTCTATCCTCACGACAGGTGCTATGGGGCCGCAGCAGCATCAACAGCCTCTCTCAGCTGCTGCAGCAGCTCTTTGGGCTGTGGTGAGAACGCGCTGGTGTCCACTCTCTGGAAGTCGGGGTGCGCAACCAAGGAGGCCAGCACCTCTGTGATGCGCCCAACATCAAAGGCTGCCTGTTCGAAACCCAACCCAGCACCGTCCTCAGCGGCTGCCTCCCTCAGGACCAGGAGCCTCTTCTCAGCGATGACCTTGAGGAAGTGGTAAAACTCTTCAAAGTTGATGCCCGAGCAGGACCTCATGATGACCTGGGCAGAGGGAAGAGGCCAGTGAGCTAACACCATGGACACAGTCCAAGCTGCAAAGGACCCGACATGCGCCCAGTCCCCAAGGACGAAGAAGGGACCATTAAGACAGAGGCACTGAGAAGCTGCGCGGTGACCAAGGGAGTCTGAGCCATGCAGCCTAAAAGCCTCCCCCAGGAGGGTAGCCTCCATGCGTAGCCACCCCACCTGGCAGTGGTGGTGCCAGTCGGGCATGGAGTCCCTCCACTCGCTGACCTCCTCCTGCACGGCGCATAGCTCCTGCTGCAAGAAGCGCCACATGTTGGCCAGGTTGAAGCCATTGACCCAGTTGTGGTTGATGGAGATGGTGTCATCCTGGAAGGGGCACAGTGCAGGCAGGCCTGAGCCCATGGCAGGTGCCCCCTGACCAACCCACATCTCCTGCGCCAGGAACCCACTGTGGGGTCCAGCCCTCTGCAGCCAAGAGGGCCCTCCTGTCTCCCAGCAGGGCTTGCTCAGCAGGGAAGTGGGTGGCGGGCTCGGACCACCTCAGGCCACAGTGAACCCAGAGCAAGTAGACCCAGGGACCGGCAGTGGGTGAAACAGAGGCTAGGCCTCAGCGACACCACCTTGTGAAGGGGTCAGCCTCACCCATGAGCCACCCCATTCCAGCCCAGCTCTGGCTGGGAGAGTGGGGAGGTGGTGCTGCCGTCTTCCTGCAGGAAGGCCCCTGATAGGGGGCAGGAGAAGCAGCACATTACCAGGTTGTGCACCTGGTGGTGCCAGCCACTGGGCACAAACACCATCTCGCCCGCTTCCTGCGTGATCTCCAAGGGTGGGCCAGCAAGCTGGTTCCGTGGGTGCAGGTGTGTGTCGCAGAGTGCTGGGGAGGTCACGTCGTAGGGCAGGTTGCCGTGGCGGTCCCGCAGGGCCTCTTCCTGCCCTGGGGGGAAGAGGAGCCACTTCTTCCTCCCACAGACATTGACAGACCAGCTGAAGGAGCGGAAGATGTCAGCATGGAACGGGGACCTGCGGCAGCAAGAGCGCCTGGTTCATGCCTGTAGGGGCTGGTATGGGCTTTGCTTGGCACCCCAGAGGCCTGGTCCAACTGAAGGAGGGGTGGCCCCTTGGTCTCAAGGGATGGCACCCACTGTGAGGCCTGTGCCAAGCAGCCCCCCTCCTGCCACCCTGGGCCTCCCAGTCCGTTCTGTCACCAGGCCCCTTCGGGTTCCACTCCCACATCCGTGGCCTCACCAGCTGCCCGCAGGCCCCGCGTAGACAAAGCGGTAGTCATCCACATCCAGTGCATCCCAGAACTCATTCAGCCAGTCGGACGAGAAGTACACAGGCAGGGTGAAAACGTCCTCCACCGGAAAGTCCCTGTGAGGAGGGCGCAAGGGCACCACCGACAGCACGTGAGGCACGAGGAGACTAGGGCAGCACGAGTGGGGCAACTGAGACCAATCGGCTCCAGTGGAGCTTCCAGATGGCTGCAGCCCCCAAAGAGCCCCAGACCCTCCTCTGAGCCAGACGCTGCTGGCGGGGGAGGGGGCGGGGCAGTCTGACTACAATGGTTCTGCTTATTAGAAAGTACTGATCATGCCTATAATCCCAGTGCTTTGAGATGCTGAGGTGGATGCATCACCTGAGCTCAGGAGTTCAAGACCAGCCTGGGCAACATGGTGAAACCTAGTCTCTTTAAAAAAAAAAAAAAAAAAAAAAAAAGCCGGGAGTGGAGACGCCTTCCTGTAATCCCAGGTACTAGGGAGGCTGAGGAGATCTCTCTCAAAAAAAAAGGAAAAAAAACCATATTGACCTCCCAAAGAACAACACTTGCAGCCATGCGGAAGACAATCCAGTTTCTTTTAAACTGATTAAAGTGCCTCACGGGGAAAAATAGCTCCGTTGTGCACCCAGGGGCCACCTTCATCAGAAAGGCCTCTGGGTTCACGCAGCGCTAGGGAAGGCAGCGCCTCGGTGCGTCCCAAGCCCCATTACCTGCACAAGTGCCAGTCTTTGAGGTAGAGACAGCCCCTGGGAGAGGAGTAGCCCGCCTGTATGTACTCTTTCCAGTAGGTGATGTAGTCTCTGAGAGTCATGTGCTCTTTGGGGTTCGAGTTGTATTCCTGGACCCCACAGTTTGCAACTGGTACAACCACGTCTCCTGAAATGAAAGGCACGGTCCATGCCATCTCCCTGGGCCCCGTCCTCACTCCAAACCGTCTGCAGAGGAACTCTCCAGGGGCCACGCGCCTGGCCTCCCTCACCCTCCCTGGTGCCCCTCTCTAGGCGGGGGCCTCCCGGGCCTGGGTCCCGCCGGCCTTTCCTCCCCGCCCGGGGTCTGCGGCCGCCGCCCCACCGTAGGTCCGTAGCAGGTGGTCGAAGTCGGGCCTCCCCGCGGGCGTCACCCAGCGCCGCCGGCTGCCCCAGCCCTGCGTGAAGGCGCTGGAAAACACGCAGGGCAGGTTGGGCAGCAAGAAGCCCCGCACAAAGTCGGCGTAGGAGAAGGCGCCCGGCTCCGAGACGAAGGCTACCCGGCCCGGAGCCTGGCCGACGCCGGGGACATCGACCCCCAGGCCTCGGAAGTGGCTGTCGGCGAGGGCGCGCGTCTCGCGGTCCATCCAGCTCAGCACGGGTCGAAGGACCCTCCTCCTCACTTCCGCCGGAGCGGAAACGGTGAGGACCAGCCTCGGAACCAGAAGACGCAGGGCGCCGCGTTTCTGCCCCGCCAGCGCCTGGGGCTCCGGGCCTGCACGCATGCGCGCGGCTCGCCGCGGTCTTCACTGCGCAGGCGCCGAGCGGCCGAGGCGCCGCGGTCGGCTCTGGGACTCGTCTGGCGTCCCTCAGGTGAGCGACGGTGTTGGTCTGTTGGGCGCCCGACGGCAGAACGTTACTGTCTCTTCTCCTTCAGAGGCAGAAGAGGCCTGGACCTTGGCGCACACAGACCCAGGAACAGATGAGCAGGGATGTCTGCATCCACACCTGGCCGTGCACCTACTACCTGGAGCCCAAGAGGCGATGGGTTACTGGACAGCTGTCCTTAACATCGCTGTCGCTCAGGTTCATGACTGACAGCACTGGAGAGATTCTGGTCAGCTTCCCCCTCTCCAGCATAGTTGAGATCAAGAAGGAGGCTTCACATTTTATCTTCAGCTCCATCACCATCCTGGAGAAGGGCCATGCCAAGCACTGGTTCAGCTCCCTGCGGCCAAGTCGAAATGTGGTCTTCAGCATCATCGAGCATTTCTGGAGGGAGCTGCTGCTGTCTCAGCCTGGAGCCGTGGCAGACGCATCTGTCCCAAGGACCCGGGGCGAGGAGCTGACGGGACTCATGGCTGGATCCCAGAAACGCCTGGAGGACACGGCGAGGGTCCTGCACCACCAGGGCCAGCAGCTGGACAGCGTCATGAGAGGCCTGGACAAGATGGAGTCAGACCTGGAGGTGGCGGACAGGTGGGCTTGCTGTGTACACTTTGCAAGGCACATCCAGTTTTCCATGTTTTGTTTGCTTTTTCAGATTGCTGACAGAACTGGAATCTCCTGCTTGGTGGCCCTTTAGCTCCAAGCTTTGGAAGACACCACCGGAAACAAAGCCCAGGGAAGATGTCTCCATGACCAGTTGTGAACCCTTTGGGAAAGAAGGGATACTGATAAAAATTCCTGCTGTTATTTCCCACAGAACAGAGTCTCACGTTAAACCAGGGAGGCTCACCGTCCTTGTGTCTGGGTTGGAAATACATGACTCCAGTTCTTTGCTCATGCACAGGTTTGAAAGAGAAGACGTGGACGACATCAAGGTCCACTCACCTTACGAAATTAGCATCCGCCAGCGGTTTATTGGAAAGCCAGACATGGCCTATCGTTTGATATCTGCCAAGATGCCAGAGGTTATCCCCATTTTAGAAGTGCAGTTCAGCAAGAAGATGGAGCTGTTAGAAGATGCATTGGTGCTCAGAAGCGCAAGAACCTCTTCCCCCGCAGAGAAGAGCTGCTCAGTCTGGCATGCAGGTTAGTGACCGACAAGGCAGTGAGCGCGTGCAATGTCACTGCTGACCATCTGCTCTCCTTGCAGCATCTGGGCTGATGGGCCGTACCCTGCACCGTGAGCCACCCGCAGGAGACCAGGAGGGCACAGCACTGCACCTGCAGACAAGCCTGCCAGCCCTTTCTGAGGCAGATACCCAGGAACTAACCCAGGTAAGATGTCCCCAGTGCCATGCCAGCCAGCGAGCCTCTGCTGTGATCTTGTGCTTCTCCCCAGATCCTGAGGAGGATGAAGGGGCTGGCCCTGGAGGCCGAGAGTGAGCTGGAGAGACAAGACGAAGCCCTGGATGGCGTTGCAGCAGCTGTGGACAGGGCAACCTTGACCATCGACAAGCACAACAGGCGGATGAAGAGGCTGACCTAGGGGCAGAACGTCCCTGCATTCCTGTCTCACCCTGCACATCCCGCTGAGATGGAGGGCTGGGCGGCAGTGCCAGGGCTGCAGAGGCCTGTGGCCCTCCGGAGTGGTCTTCCTCTGGATGGGGCTGCTACTGTGGGGCTGCTTCTGCACCAGGGGCCTCCCCAGGTGTGCACCATGCCTGCCTCCCACTTGGCTGTCCCTGCTGCTGGGCAGGACCCGGCCACATGTTCTGCGGATGCTGCAGAAGTGTGGACCATGGCGGGACCCCAAGGACACTTGGCACAGGCCTGGAAGAGGCCGCCCTCGTCTTGTCTCGGCTCCCTTTCATGGACAGACTGGCCTTCTTAGCTGTACTATAAATTTGTGAGTGAAGTTAGAGCCCAGCTCACTTAGCCAGCTCACTTTGAGGGCATCCTATAAACACCCAACTGTTCTTTTATCGTCTCGGTTTTAGCCAAAAGTGAAATTAGCATGACTGCATCTTTCAAACAAAAATATTGATTTCTGCTTTTAGGGCCCCGTTTCCATCCAGAAATAAAGGGAAATGCTGGCTTCAGAGTGGTTTTTGAAGATGGGTGCCAGTGTTTC